CAATTCTTGGTTTTCATGATTGCAAGTCATAGCCAAGTATCGAGTGAGAAATTCAGTTTCATTTTCAGGGCTTAGAGGCCAGGTGATTCTAGAAAAATCGGATTTAGTGATTAACTCATGAGAGTAGGAGTTATTTATGTCCTTTTTCTCTCCCCCATCACTTAGCATTTAGCCTTACTTTAGAAGGGTCCTGTATTTGCTTTAACCTTGTAAAGAACTTTGAGTGCTTATTAAATGGAAAGCCTTGTGTGTGTGTGTGTGTGTGTGTGTGCGTGTGTGTGTGTGTCTGTGCGTGTGTGTGTGTGTGTGTGTGTATTTAGAGACAGAGTCACATTCTGTAGCAGCCCAGGCTGAAGTGCAGTGGCATGATTTTGGCTCACTGCAACCTCTGCCTCACAGGTTCAAGGGATTCTCCTGCCTCAGCCTCCCAAGTAGCTAGGATTACAGGCACCTGCCACCATGCCCAGCTACTTTTGTATTTTTAGTAGAGACAGGATTTCATCATGTTGGCCAGGCTGGTCTTGAACTCCTGAATTCGGGTGATCCACCCGCCCCAGCCTCCCAAAGTGCTGGGATTACAGGCATGAGCCATCACGCCTGGCTCAAAGCTTTGTATTTTTAAAGATATTAGACATGTTTCTTGTTTGTTTGTTTTTTTTAAAAAAACTAAACGCTAATGTAGGAGAATAAGAGAAAGTTTTTCCAAAAAAGAGAAAACATTGTGATTATCTTATTGGAATGTTGGATAATAAAGTCTGCTTTATCAATCATCAAGCACACTATAAAATTTCCATTTTAATAGGACTTGTACCTCAATTGAGGTAATAAAGTTTTAAAGTTTTTAAAGTGAAAGCCAGCCCCGCCCCTCTCCTGGAGTGGGCGGGGACAGCGGTTGCATAGGCAGCTTTCCTTGTGACAACACAGGTCCTTGATGACACGCTGCTGTCTGGCCACACCTCCTTTTCCTTTCATCTTTCTCATTGACCAATGGGCTTCAAGCATGAAGGCCACACCCCTATTCTGCATTCTAGTGCAGCCCTGGTTACGCCTCCTCTGGCTCAGTCACACAGCGACGTAGAGGTGACTGGAGGTATATACTTGTCCTCACCTGGATCATGCTGATGTGGCCCCAACCCCACCTCCCTACCCATCCCCACCTCCCTACCCATCCCCACCTCCCTACCCATCCCCACCTCCCTACCCATCCCCACCTCCCTACCCATCCCCACCTCCCTACCCATCCTATGATGTCCAAAGAAACCAGACAGAGCAAATTGGCCGAGGCCAAGGAACAGGTAAACGCACCAACACCCCAACCCAACCCGAGCTCATGAGTATCACTGCTCTTCCTTTCCACAGTTGACAGACCATCATCCCCAGACCAACCCTAGTGTTGGTACAGCAGCAAGCGACACCAAAAAGAAGAAAATAAATAATGGCACTAGCCCTGAGACAACCACTTCTGGTGGTTGCCACTCGCCTGAGGATGTGAGTCTTGGCTGGCCGGGCTCCTGGGGACACTAGTAAGAGCTCTGTTTTCCTCTTTCTATAGGAACAGAAGGCAAGCCACCAACATCAGGAAGCCCTAAGGAGGGAGCTAGAGGTGAGTGGAGGGTGTGAAGTTCCCTCCTGCCCCTTTCAGCATTTGCTTGTCTTTTCTCCCAAAGGCCCAGGTTCATACCATACGAATCCTTACATGTCAGAAAACTGAGCTTCAGATGGCACTCTACTACAGCCAGCATGCTGTCAAGCAGTTGGAAGGTGGGAATCTGGCACCCCATCATCCTTCAACCTTTGGGCCACATCTGAATGTCTCTCATTCCAGGAGAGGCCAGGGATCTGATCAGCCGCCTGCATGATTCATGGAAGTTTGCAGGAGAGTTAGAGCAGGCTCTCTCTGCTGTCACTACACAGAAGAAGAAGGCGGATAGGGTGAGTCCAAACACGGCCCCGTCCCTTGGGAGTCTATCCTGACTTAACCTTTCTCTATTTGCAGTACATTGAGGAGTTAACAAAGGAGAGGGACGCCCTGAGTCTGGAACTGTACAGGAACACGTAGGATGGGGGAAGGTGGAATGGGAGGTCTGTTCATTCCTTTCTCTACTGCCTCTGGCCATAGCATAACTGATGAGGAGCTGAAGGAGAAAAATGCCAAACTACAAGAAAAACTTCAACTTGTAGAATCTGAAAAGTCTGAGATCCAGCTCAACGTAAAGGAGCTAAAAAGGAAACTGGAGAGGGCCAAGCTCCTGCTGCCACAGGTGAGCAGCTGCAGCCCCGGGGGTTGTGGGAGTGAGGTTCAAAAAAACACTTTCACTATTCCAGCAGCAGCTGCAGGCGGAGGCTGACCACCTGGGTAAGGAGCTGCAGAGTGTGTCAGCAAAGCTCCAAGCCCAGGTGGAAGAGAACGAGTTGTGGAACCGCCTGAACCAGCAACAGGAGGAGAAGATGTGGAGGCAGGAGGAGAAGATACAGGAGTGGGAGGAGAAGATACAGGAGCAGGAGGAGAAGATACGGGAGCAGGAGGAGAAGATACGGGAGCAGGAGGAGAAGATGCGGAGGCAGGAGGAGATGATGTGGGAGAAGGAGGAGAAGATGCGGAGGCAGGAGGAGATGATGTGGGAGAAGGAGGAGAAGATACGGGAGCTGGAAGAGAAGATGCACGAGCAGGAGAAGATACGGGAGCAGGAAGAGAAGAGGCAGGAGGAGGAGAAGATACGCGAGCAGGAGAAGAGGCAGGAGCAGGAGGCGAAGATGTGGAGGCAGGAGGAGAAGATACGGGAGCAGGAAGAGAAGATACGGGAGCAGGAGAAAAAGATGTGGAGGCAGGAGGAGAAGATTCACGAGCAGGAGAAGATACGGGAGGAGGAGAAGAGGCAGGAGCAGGAGGAGATGTGGAGGCAGGAGGAGAAGATAAGGGAGCAGGAGGAGATATGGAGGCAAAAGGAGAAGATGCACGAGCAGGAGGAGAAGATACGGAAGCAGGAGGAGAAGGTGTGGAGGCAGGAGGAGAAGATGCACGACCAGGAGGAGAAGATACGGGAGCAGGAGGAGAAGGTGTGGAGGCAGGAGGAGAAGATACGGGAGCAGGAGAAGAAACGGGAGCAGGAGGAGAAGATGTGGAGGCAGGAGGAGAAGATACGGGAGCAGGAGGAGAAGATACGGGAGCAGGAGGAGATGTGGAGGGAGGAAGAGAAGATGCATGAGCAGGAGAAGATATGGGAGGAGGAGAAGAGGCAGGAGCAGGAGGATAAGATGTGGAGGCAGGAGGAGAAGATACGGGAGCAGGAGGAGAAGGTGTGGAGGCAGGAGGAGAAGATACGGGAGCAGGAGGAAAAGAGGCAGGAGCAGGAGGAGAAGATGTGGAAGCAGGAGGAGAAGATAAGGGAGCAGGAGGAGAAGATACGGGAGCAGGAGGAGAAGATACGGGAGCAGGAGGAGAAGATACGAGAGCAGGAGGAGATGATGCAGGAACAGGAAGAGAAGATGGGGGAGCAGGAAGAGAAGATGCAAGAACAGGAGAAGATGCGGAGGCAGGAGGAGAAGATAAGGGAGCAGGAGGAGAAGATACGGGAGCAGAAGGAGAAGATACGAGAGCAGGAGGAGAAGATATGGGAGCAGGAGGAGAAGATACGAGAGCAGGAGGAGATGATGCAGGAACAGGAAGAGAAGATGGGGGAGCAGGAGGAGAAGATTTGGGAGCAGGAAGAGAAGATGCAAGAACAGGAGGAGAAGATGCGGAGGCAGGAGGAGAAGATAAGGGAGCAGGAGAAGAAGATACGGGAGCAGGAGGAGAAGATACGAGAGCAGGAGGAGATGATGCAGGAACAGGAAGAGAAGATGGGGGAGCAGGAAGAGAAGATGCAAGAACAGGAGGAGAAGATGCGGAGGCAGGAGGAGAAGATAAGGGAGCAGGAGAAGAAGATACGGGAGCAGGAGGAGAAGATACGAGAGCAGGAGGAGATGATGCAGGAACAGGAAGAGAAGATGTGGGAGCAGGAGGAGAAGATGTGTGAGCAGGAAGAGAAGATGCAAGAACAGGAGGAGAAGATGCGGAGGCAGGAGGAGAAGATGTGGGAGCAGGAAGTGAGGCTGCGGCAGCAGGAGGAGAAGATGCAGGAACACTAGGTGAGGCTGCAGGAGCTGGAGGAGAGGCTGGGGTGCCTTCTCACTCTCTTTCCTGGCCCCTTAGGAGCACCTGGAAGCTGCCATCTAATGAGCACATGACAAGAAGGCAAAGACAATAAACATGTAAAAGCCGGCAGCAAGGCCTGGAGAAGAGTAAGCCGCCATGTGACTGTTTAGAATATAGTCTGAGCACAAACCTGAAAAAAAAATTTTATTTATTTTAAATTGTGGCAAAATACTGGCCAGGCATGGTAGCTCACGCCTGTAATCCTAGCAATTTGGGAGGCCGAGGTAAATGGATGACCTGAGGTCAAGAGTTCAAGACCAGCCTGGCCAATACAAAAATTAGCCGGGCATGGTGGCGCATGCCTGTAATCCCAGCTACTTGGGAGGCTGAGGCAGGAGAATCGCTTGAACCTGGGAGGCAGAGGTTGCAGTGAGCTGAGATCGTGCCACTGCACTCAAGCCTGGGTGACAGAGCGAAACTCCGTCTCAAAAAAAAAAGTTTCTTCCTTACATGTATGTTTCTATTAGTTTTCTTCTTGGTCTTTCTCATTTAGTCTTGTGTTGTCTTTTGACATTCATAGTAAACTTTTATCTGCCTCCAGAGAGTATTGACTTTGAGTTTATGGCACACAATTGGAGTAAGGGCAGATCGCCTTCATCTACTTTGGGACTAAGCTGGTTCAAAGCAGGTTTTAGGTTTTCTGATGGCTGGTCTATGTTTTATTCATCTGGACTCCCAGGGGTGGCCCTTCCAGGGTCCCCACCAAGGTCCCATCTCCTTCCTGGGACCCAAATTCTCATTAGGTCATTTCAGCCCTGTGAGAGTGCCAAACATTCAGCTAGGCTCTCCAGCCTCTTAACTACCACTTCATACTCAGTTTCTTAGCCTCTTAGCCCTCTACTGTTGACCAATCACCAAATGTGGGAAAGCACTACAGACTGTCAGGATCACCTCCTAGGCCTGGTCACTCAAGTCCTGACTGAGGTCTCCAATTACCTTCCAACAATTGTTTTTGATTGGGGGCGGGGCACATTTTTATCCAGTTTTTCTAACTGCTCTTGTGGGGAGGCGAATCTGTAACAAGCTCCTCTGCCTTTATTGAAAGTTGAAAACCTTCATCTGTCCTTTTTTTGTTGTTGTTGAGATGGAGTCTTGCGCTGTTGCCCAGGCTCTAGTGCAATGGCACGATCTCTGCTCACTGTAACCTCTGCCTCCTGGGTTCAAGCAATTCTCCTGCCTCAGCTTCCCGAGTAGCGTGTGCCACCATGCCTGGCTAATTTTTTTTTATACCTTTAATAGAGGCAGGATTTCACCATGTTTTCCAGGCTGGTCTCGAGCTCCTGACTCAGGTGATCTACCTGCCTCAGCCTCCCAAAGTGCTGGGATTACAAGTATGAGCCACTGCATCCGGCCCATCTGTCTTTTAAAACATGTTTTTAATTGGAGGTATAATTTCTATTAGTGAAATGCACAGGTCTGGTTTACATTTTGATGAGTTTTAACTCATTTAACATTACTATGGAACCCACCTCCTTTGAAGATACAGAGTATTTCTATCATCCAGAAAGTTCTCCTGTGCTTTCATGCTGTCCCGCACTCCCCCAGCCAGCTGATGAACATGCTGAGGACATTGGTACTGGATTCTGGCCGCCCCAAAAGAGCCACTTTGACCAGGCTTACCCAGCACTAAATCCCTGCCTGCTCTCTCAAAATTTCCATCTTTAAACTGGTTGTACCTATAACCCTCCCTCATCAAGTCAATAGATAAACAAACCCTGAAAAATAAACAACTCTTCCTGGCCCAGCAGCCCACAGCCTAATATTTACTGTATTC